GCGGGAAGGCAGCTAAGGCCCGGCGAGAAATCGAGCGCAGCGCCAGTGGGCTGGCACTGCTGGGGGACCCAGCACACCCTCCGCAGCCGCTGGCCCGGGTGCTAAGCCCCTCATTGCCCGGGGCCGGCAGGGCCGGCCTGCTGCTCCCAGTGCGGGGCCCGCCAAGCCCACGCCCACTCGGAACTCCAGCTGGCCCGCAAGCGCGGCGCGCAGCCCCGGTTCCCGCTCACGCCTCTCCCACCACACCTCCCTGCAAGCTGAGGGAGCCGGCTCCCACCTTGGCCAGCCCAGAAAGGGGCTCCCACAGTGCAGCGGTGGGCTGAAGGGCTCCTCAAGTGCCGCCAAAGTGGGAGCCCAGGCAGAGGAGGCCTGGAGAGCGAGCAAGGGCTGTGAGGACTGCCAGCACGCTGTCACCTCTCAGCTTGGGTGCTGCAACAGGCAAAGCAGCAGCCTGGGTTTCTCCAGCCCCGTCACTCGAACCCACGGGCTCATCACCGCACGGTGCGGCCAGACGCCCTTTCTCCTACGTTGGGAGCGAATCTCCTCGGCTCACACAACCCAGCCACCGGCTCCCACCGCGCTGGAACCCCTCTGGCAGCGAGGGTTTGTCCCAGTGCGGGTGACGCCCGGAAAGGAACCAGTCCCAACAGCGCAGGAGACTGAGGGGTCCCTCCACCAGGATCCGCTCACCTGCTTCCAGGTGTGTCGCCTAAGAGCGGCTCCTGTTCACTTTCGTTCCGCAGGCCGGCCATAGTTACACTCCCTACAAGGCGTCTTGCGCCCAACTCTCGCGACACCTGCTTTCTCCCATCCCGGGTGGCGTGAAGCTGGCAAAACAAGCCTGTAAGTGCGCGTGCGCACCTGACGGTCAGACGTAGGCGGAACGCCCCGAGGTCATAGGCGGGGTCACGCGGAAGGCCGGGCAGCGCAGGGCGAAAGGAGGCTGTGTCCTCAGCCTCCTCCCTCGGCACGCGCCTCCCATCCTGACGGGGACTGAGAGCCCAGGAGAGCTCGGGGCGTGTCCAAACTGCCGCGCCGCCCTGCTCCGGGTTTGTCTTCCTCCCTCCGTTTCTCCTTCCGCTGTATCTAGCATTTCGGTTCCTGGAAAGGTTACCGGAGCTGCGATTGGGGCTGGGACCAAAGTTGAGTCCTGGAAAGGGAGCCTGGAGAGCGGCGGTGCTGGGAGGCCCGGCCAGCTCGATCGCAGGCTTCCACCTGGCGGCCAGTAAGTAGCCGGTCCGGTTAAGTAGTAGGTGCATTTTAAAGCCATTTTAAATTTTGTTTTATAGATGCTTGTTTGCTACTGATGGGTGTGAGCAAGTTAGATATTCTATACCGGAGACTTCTCCTAACAAAACTTTTTATCAGAGGATGGGGAAGGCCAGAAGATCTCAAAAGGCAAGCAATTTTTTTTCCTGAATACTTGTTCTTTTTTTCCTTTTTGTCTTCTTTCCCATAATAGACTCTTTGAATTCAGAAAGATGATTGGAAATCGGGAAAGATGCCAGAATCTGGTTTCAAGCGATTATCCAGTACACATTGATAAGGTATTCAAATGAGAGAAACACAGTTATAGGAATTGCATACATCTTGGTTTTGATTTTCTTTTAGATTGAAGAGCAATCAGATTGTAAGATCTTAGATGGACACTTTGTTTCCCCCATGGCTCACTATGTGCCTGATATCATGCCAATTGAATCTGTTATTGCAAGGTAAGAATTTTTTTGTTCAAAAAGATGAATACTTTTATTGATAAGTCTATGCTTTTAAAAATAGGTTCCAATTTATTGTGCCTAAAGAATGGAACAGCAAATATAGACCTGTATGCATTCATCTTGCTGGAACAGGAGATCATGTAAGACTTTATTATAATGCCTTAATCTCTAGTCTTTTGAGTATGTGTTCTTTTCTTTCCTTAGCATTACTGGAGGCGACGAACACTAATGGCCCGTCCTATGATTAAAGAAGCCCGAATGGCTTCTTTATTGTTAGAAAACCCTTATTATATCCTTTTGTGATATCTAAGAAATCTTTTGGAGGTTTAGACAGTTCTTAACTTAATTTTCAAGATGACGTCAGACTATTCACAGAAGAAGAAATGAAACTGGTGCACAGATATAAAGAAATGTTCAACGTTGCTGGTAATAAATGTAGAGTTAAAACAACAATGATCTCTCTTTGACCCACATTCTTAAATGGCTGCAGGAAACCCAAGGACCAAGTGTAAGTATATATCACTTTCATTTTTGCAGTCTTTTTACCCAATATCCAGCAGTATTAAAATTTTGGTTGCCTTCAGTTAACCATTTCTAAATTGAATACCTAAATATTATGGGGGGGGGGAGTTCTGTTATGAAACTGTAGTATGAATACTGACTTTAATTTTTATTTTTAAGATTTTTGCATTTTAATGTCTGTTAAGGAAATACAATAAAAAATTTTAACAGGTAGACTTAATATATAGTTTAGTTGTGAAACTGTAAATGAAGAAATGATAAAACCCTTTCTTTTTTTTTTTTTGAGACGCAGTCATTCTGTCACCCAGTCTGGAGTGCACTGGTGCGATCTCAGCTCACTGGAACCTCTGCCTCCTGGGTTCAAGCGATTCTCTGCCTCAGCCTCCCAAGTAGCTGGAATTACAGGCATGCACCACCACACCTGGCTAATTTTTGTATGTTTAGTAGAGATGGGCTTTCACCATGTTGGTCAGGCTGGTCTCAAACTCCTGACCTCAAGTGATCCACCCACCTTGGCCTCCCAAAGTGCTGGGATTATAGGCATGAGCCACTGTGCCCAGCCTACCTTTTCCTTTTTAAGGTACATTTACTTTGTGTAATTAGACACTTTATTAATCATTTTCTATTTTGTTTTGTGAGGCTAGAAGGTCCAGCTTAAAAAATGTGTCCGACCTTTTTGTGATGGGAGGAGCTCTTGTTTTAGAATCTGCAGCTCTCTTGCACTGGCTAGAGAGGGAAGGTTACGGCCCTTTAGGAATGACTGGAATATCCATGGGAGGACACGTAAGCCTTTTTATTTCTGCTTACATTTAATTTAAATAGACGCTCTCTATCTGTTATATTACAGATGGCTTCCTTAGCGGTATCCAACTGGCCTAAGCCCATGCCATTGATTCCATGCCTGTCTTGGTCCACAGCATCTGGGGTCTTCACTACGGTAATTTAATTGTAATTAATATTAGGTAGCTATGGTTTGATCTTAATTTAGCTTATTATTTCAGGGTGTGTTGAGTAAATCAATTAATTGGAGGGAGCTGGAAAAGCAATATTATACCCAGACAGTTTATGAAGAAGAAATTATTCACATGCTTGAATACTGTGGAGTAAGTATTTCACTTTCCACCCAACATTGGTGAAATAATGTTTTCTTTCCTTTCATATGTTCAGACAGATTCTTTCAAAATGGGACAAGAGTTTGTGAAACACTTCACTAGCAGTGCAGACAAGCTAACTAACCTTAATCTGGTTTCCAGAACTTTAAATTTAGATATATCAAACCAAGTTGTATCCCAAAAACCTGCTGACTGCCATAATTCTAGCAAAACATCTGTCAGTGCGACATCAGAAGGACTCTTATTGCAAGATACCTCTAAGATGAAGCGCTTCAATCAAACACTTTCAACCAACAAAAGTGGTTATACAAGTCGCAACCCTCAGTCATACCACCTACTTAGTAAAGAACAAAGCAGAAACAGTCTTCGGAAAGAGTCTTTAATATTTATGAAAGGAGTCATGGATGAATGTACTCATGTAGCAAATTTCTCAGGTACTAATTTTTATATGAAATTGAGAATATTTATATGTTGAATTTTTAAAAATCCTATACCTAGTCCCAGTTGATCCAAGCCTCATTATAGTGGTTCAAGCCAAAGAAGATGCCTATATTCCACGAACAGGAGTTCGAAGTTTACAAGAAATTTGGCCTGGTTGTGAAATCCGATACTTAGAAGGGGGTCATATTAGTGCTTATCTTTTTAAACAAGGACTCTTCAGGTAAGACGGCTGGTCTAAACATGTATTCGTTCACTTAGAGTTTTTCTTTCATATTTAATTTTAGACAAGCCATCTATGATGCATTTGACCGCTTCCTCCATAAATACGCTAACTAGTTGGATTATTATATGTAACCAGTGTGGCCATGATGTTTCTTACAAAAGGGAGCTTCATCCTGTGATCATGTGAAGGACAAGCAGACAGCACTAATATATCTAATCGCTATCAATTTGGTCTGGAATTCATTGTTACACATCAGTTAACTATAAACTTCGAATACATTTGAATAATTTCAAGATAATATTTGAAGTAAATAATGTTAAAGTGTTTTTACTATTGTTTATTGGAATCCCATATATTCAGTGTTTAGTCTGTTGTTACTGTTTATGAAAAACTAAATTTTTAATCATGAATAATTTATTAAATTAAATAAATTTATTCATAGAAACTTTTCTGGGTTTTAGTAAAATTGCTAAATCAAACCAAGATTTTAATATATCAGCATTTACTTTGTACCCTTATAACATTTCACTCTTGACTTGATTTGAGAAACATGTTTATTTTTTGAATGTTCTTGTGTTCAACTAATTTTCTGCTGTGGAAATAAATACTTATGATATATAAAATCAGTGTTAACTTTGAATTCTAAAATATCCTGATAGCTTCATAGATAAGTGCTTTTCTTTTTCTTTTTTTTTTCTTTTAACATGTACCTCTACTTGAATGTAAGTGCTTTTAATAATCAAAGTGAGTGGCAGGGTGCGGTGGCTCACGCCTGTAATCCCAGCACTGGGATGCTGAAGCGGGCAGATTACCTGAGGTTGGGAGTTCAAGACCAGCCTGACCAATATAGAGAAACCCCCTCTCTACTACAAATACAAAAAATTAGCCAAGCATGGTGGCGCATGCCTATAATCCCAGATACTCAGGAGGCAGAGGCAGGAGAATCGCTTGAACCCGGGAGGCAGAGGTTGCGGTGATCCGAGATCACACCATTGCACTCCAGCCTGGGCAACAAGAGTGAAACTCCGTCTCAAAATAATAATAATAACCAAAATGAGTGTTCTGCAGATAAAATGCATTAGACTTTGCTAGACTAAAACTTTACTAAAGATTAGGGTTTTTAAAAAATGCCAATAGGCCGGGTGCAGTGGCTCATGCCTGTAATCCCAGCACTTTGGGACGCTCAGGCGGGCGGATCACAAGGTCAGGAGTTTAAGACCAGCCTGGCCAACATGGTGAAACCCCATGTCTACTAAAAGTACAAAAAAATTAGCCGGGCATTGTGGCGTGTGCCTGTAATCCCAGCTACTCAGGAGGCTGAGGCAGGAGAATTGGTTGAACCAAGGAGGCGGAGGTTGCACTGAGCTGAGATTGCGCCACTGCACTCCAGCCTGGGCAACAGAGCAAAACTCCATCTCAAAAAAAAAAAAAAAAAAAAAAAAAAATTAAGCCGGGCATGGTGGCAGGCACCTGTAATCCCAGCTACTCGGGAGGCTGAGGCAGGAGAATTGCTTGAACCCGGGAGGCAGAAGTTGCAGTGAGCGGAGATCGCACCACTGCACTCCAGCCTAGGAGAAGGAGCAAGACTCTGTCTCAAAACAAAACAAAATGCCAAACTTATTTCTCCCTACTAAAAAGTTTCAATTCACAAAAATGGAAACATTGGAAGACCTGTTGCATTAACTGACGGAGTGCAGTGGCATGATCTTGGCTCACTGCGACCTCCGCCTCTCAGGTTCAAGCGGTTCTCCTGCCTCCACCTGAGTAGCTGAGATTACAGGTGCCCGCCACCATGCCTGGCTAATTTTTGTATTTTTAATAGACACGAGGTTTCACCATGTTGGCCAAGCTGGTCTCGAATTCCTGACCTCAAGTGATATGCCTGCCTTGGCCTCCCAAAGTGCTGGGATTATAGGTTTGAGCCACCACACCCGACCTGACATTTTATTTTTATTTTTTTAATTACATTTTTCTATATGCTTATTCTTTGGATTGCTAACCATCTAACTACCCAAATACTTAACAGCCTTGGCTTTTAATTTCAAAATTTAATAGACACATATGCAATTGATTTGTCCCATATAAACTTTATTTTACAGAAAATATTTAAAGTTTTATGTAATAGCTATTAACTCTCTTAAATGGGGTTTATATGGCTCGATTTGGTGCTTTCTTTTTATGTTAAACTTCTCTAGCTGTCAGCTAAAATGTTAAAAAAGTCGAAAATATTTTAGGGTATTGTGTGAAGTTTTACAGTAGGTATTTTTGAGTTTTGTTTGAAATCTGTGTTGTCTGTGAATTATTTTTAAATAGGGATTCTTAGTCTACTAACGATATTTGAATTATAATGTGCCTTTGCAGTCTTTTTAAAGGAGATTTCATTTGTCACCTCTATGCCTCTATCATCTTAATTTTTTACAAATATTTAAAAATTATTAATGTGAAGTTATTGATGGTAGACAAAGTAGTAACTTCTTTCAAACTACTTTGGCATAACAAGCCAACACTGTACAGCTCTTTGAGCTATAAGCAATTTTACATGTTCAGATGAGAACCTTTAGTTTTAACCAAAAGTATAACATCTACTAAAGTTCTTCCACAAAATACTTTTTAAAATAAAACTTGTCAACTGAATTACGATTTTCTTATATTATGTATATAGTGAGGTTATATGATTGAATGCTTTTTGAACAATGGTTTTAGTAAAACAAATACTTTATTATTGTTCACATAAACATTTCTTACTAAGCAATAATGTACTATGTTGTGTGAATTTCTATTGTTAAAAAAATGAAATGTTGATTTAGTTTTAATTCTTAGGCATAACTAACTTTTCTCAAATAAAGTGTGAAAGAAAGTATTTTTAAAATTTCATCTCTTAACCAGATGTTTTAAGAATATATCCCTAGGCCGGGTGCAGTGGCTCACACCTGTAATCCCAGCACTTTGGGAGGCCGAGGTGGGGGGACCACCTGAGGTTGGGAGTTCGAGACTAGCCTGACCAATATGGAGAAACCCCATCTCTATTAAAAATACAAAATTTTTAAAAAAAATACAAAATTAGCCAGGCGTGGTGGCACATGCCTGTAATCCCAGCTACTCAGGAGGCTGAGCCAGGAGAATCGCTTGAACCCGGGAGACGGAGGTTGCAGTAAGCCGAGATTGTGCCATTGCACTCCAGCCTGGGCAACAAGAGCAAAACTCTGTCTCAAAAAATATATATATATCCCTAAAACTACCTCAGTTGAAGAATTCAAAGTGCAAAATAACTTTTCTTAGGATTTTTTAATCTATTCCCCCCAAAATGGTGGCTTAAGTGTTCTCAAATACATAAATATACACATATACGTATATGTATACGTTTTATATATATATACACACACACGTATGTGTGTATATATATGTATGTACGTATATATATGTATTATATATACACACATATGCATATATATATATATATATATATATATATATATATATATATAATCTCAAAGAAGTGCGGTCTGCCATTTATCTGCCATTTTGAGGATTTAGGTACTACATAAAATATTAGAAATTCATTTAGACCAGATCTGTAAACTGGTAGTTCACATAGGCCAGTTTGACCCACAGTTATTTTATTAGATGTACATAATGTTTCAAAAATGTTTGAATTTGAAAAGTCTTTTGATTGGGTGTGTGTTCCCCAGTTTGCCACAGCCTACTGGACTTCCCTCTTATATCAGACAACTTCTCTACTTTGTAGTTCCTGCTCAGCCCTGAAGACCTCTAAGTTTGAGACCCCTGATTTAGATCTGTAATTAGAAAAAGGTTCTGAATTTCATGATTTGCTAATGTAATTACTATTAAGTCATTTTAGCATGTGCATTTTAGAGTCCTTCTTTGTATTTTTGTAATGTGGTGCTTTCTCTCATAAAGATAATTGAATTGTTAACACTGTAATTGAAATTTTAAAAATCATTTCCAAATCTTTTATTATATTTCACAGTAAAAGTCTATTTAAAAAGCTAATCATTTGTGCTTTTTTTCAAGAGGTATTATTGTAAATACGGTAGACACATGTCACATTTGATTAATGTACCCAAACTTGAACTGAGTGTATATGTTCCCTCTTTGTTATTATGCCCTAAACAAGGTAAGACAGAAATAAGCAAGGGAGGCTCTAGCAGAACAGTATCAGTATCTCTATAAAAATAACCAAAATTTTCCCCAAATATGTGTGATCTGAGGGAAATAAACATTCTTACAGACCATAGTTATCTCAATGTTGCTCAATGTTGAATGT